CATGCATTGTGAGCAGTTTATCCACATTCTCTTAGTATTCTGAGAATTATGGAGATTCTCTTTTACTTAGTTTCATTGAGATCTTCTCATATCCCTGTTGGTATATCTGGTTTTTAGGAGTTATCTTTGGGGGATTAAAAGACTATACTGCCACCACAATTATAACACCACTAACTCATTATTTTATTAGTTTAATTGTGACTAATATGTAAGGAGCTTAGATTCTCCCCCCCTATGTTTGAAAGATTAGTTTAGGGCTACTTAAGCATACAAAATTGCATATGCTTAATAGCTGAATAAAGGAATTTTAAAACATCTATATGTGAACTGGTGAGGAGTTGAATATAAATGTAGAATGTGATTTTTGGTAACGTTTTTCTTGATTTTAAATGCAAATATGCATCATTTATATCTGGTTACATTGTTTAATGGATATAGTCTCCTAATAGATATTTTAGGTTAGTTGCAGTATGGTACATGAAGTTACCTATAAGTAAATAGCTTTTAAAGTAAACATAAAAAAAGTGTATTTTTATTGAAATATGCATAATTAAATTCCTTACTTGATGGAAATAAATATGTATAGCAAAAAGTTAAAGGAAAAAAAGAAGTCATTTTGTTTATTTTCACCTGTAATATATATTATATATAGTTTATATATATAATGTATATTTTTAATTTTTGGATATTTTATGAAAGAAATGTGAAAATTTAATTTGTTAGTTGGGATTTTCTGTAATTTTGGACTTGCCTGATTGTCTTCCACATAGCAGGTGCTAGATAAATACTTTCAATGTGAACATTGTCAGAAGTGACAGTATTCATATTTTATAATTTTATTAGTAAAGATTATATAGTCTGCTGAATCTAACTTCAAACTATGGAGATCCAAAATAAAATTATCAATTTCTCTTAGGAACTGAAGTTAAAAGATGAAGAATGTGAGAGGCTTTCAAAAGTGCGAGATCAACTTGGACAGGAATTGGAAGAACTCACAGCTAGTCTATTTGAGGTTGGTCTATTTACATCTTGGCCAACAGCAACATCTTGACTTTTATATATTGACAAAATTGTATTTTGAGGGAATCTTGAAAAATATTTGCTTAGCTTCATGTATATTTATAAGTCCTCTAAGCAAAAGAGAAATCTTTAAGCAATGTAGAGTTTACAACTTAAGATGATGTGAAAAGAAATAAAAAACATCTATGGGCCACCAGTATCAGATTATTTAAAAATGTATGTGTGCAAAGAAAGGAGGCAAATTTTAGTATTGATTTTTATTTTACCAAGTATTTACGGGCTACTTTAGATTAACTACATATGACTGTACAACTAAGAGGGCAAACTCTTTGAGATAGTCATCTTACATGGGATGATTTGAGAAATGTTAGAAGGCACATCTACTTGTAAGAAGGCATACTTTTTATATCCAGCCCGCCACCAGGAAAAATTTCTACCTAACTGGAGCAGTGTTTCTCCATAGGGGTGCCACTAACACTGTAGGACGTTTAGTGTCCTTGGTGTTTTAGTCAGGGTTCTCCAGAAAAACAGAGCCTATATACATATACATGTATAGAGAGATACAGAGAGGGAGAGAGAGGGACAGAGGCACTCATTATTATAGGGAGTTGGCTCTTGCTGTTATGGAGGCTGGCAAGTCCCAGGGAGCTGCAGTGGGAGTCAGCAAACTGGAGGCCCAGGAGGGCTGATGGTGCACTTCCAGTCCAACTTTGAAGGTCTGAGAACTGGGAAGAGCAAATGTTTCAGTTTGAGTCTGAAGGCAGAAAAAAAATCTCTTCCTTGAGGGAGCGGCACCCTTTTTTGTTCTATTCAGGCCATCAACTGATTGGATGAGGGTCACCCACATTCTAGAGGGCAGTCTACTTTACTCAGTCTACCAATGTAAATGTTATTCTTATCCAGAAACATTCAGGATAATGTTTGACTACATATTCGAGCACCCTTTGATTCAGTCAAGTTGACGTACACAATAAACCATTATAATAGGCTTTGCTCAGAAAAGTGCTGGTAATACCCCCGGTCATTTTGACAGCATACAGATACCCCTGGGGGTGAGGTGAGGGTAGTACTTCCATGAGTAAGAACTGTTGCTGTAAAGTGTCTCCTTTGGGTTAAGACCTTGAGTCTTTAGAAGTTCCTTAACAAAAACATTGATGTGTTACTGGAATGGCTAATGCCATTATCATTTAACGATATATATATGTTTTTTTCCTAAAGATTTGTTCTTAAAACTTTTATTATAATAAACTTGGGGGGGTGGAAATTCCATCACCTTTTGTTATTATTTATTCATAATCTATTTCACAGTCTCAGGTATGTATGTATTCTTACTTAGTTGTAATTTAATATTTTGTGTTTTTCTAAATAACATTTTTAATGTTGCTGCACCATCACTAATTGTAACGATAGTCATAATCTACTAGGTGCCTGTTCCACAACTTTTATCATTACAAGTAACATTGCCCTGAATGTCTTTAGACATGTAGGGCTTTCCATGCCTTCTCTGCTCCATACCCCTTTGCCTTCTTTTCTGTCTTTTTGGGGTCATTTTCTTTCATGAACATTTTAAAATTAATCTGTTTATTTATTTAGCTAGCTAGTCATCAGAGATGAGAGGAGAATAAATTTAAGGATAGGAAGAGTGGAAAGTTAAAGAGCTAGAATAGAAGCTATGTGACTTGTTACATTTCTGAATAGAAGGTTATACAGAAGCATTAGATTTTTCTTCCAGTATTGTCTGACTGGAAGAAAATTTTGTAGTGATATGGATATTAGGTAAGAAAGCAAATATATTAAGCTATTTATGTTAATTTTGATTTCCTGACTACTTGCATTTAATTTAGCTAGCCCTGCTTAGTTTCACCCATCTGCACATGTATGTATGTTCTGTTACATGAAATAGAAGTAGAAAAAACAGAAAGAAACTTCTCCCTGTAAGTAGCAGGATGTGAAGGGCCAGAAATGCAGCTTAGGCAATAGGCAATAAGTGAAAAAGCATATCTAAAAAATATAGTTTGGAGTCTCTAACCTTTTCTAACCCAGTGGTGGCTGTTAGCATTGACACTGTGGCTACTTTCTGGAAAACAAAGTACATTGATTAAAGATGATTTTGGTAATGAAGAAAGTTGTATTCGAACCAATTATTTATGAATCGTGGAAAAAGCGCTCAAAGTTTTTATTTGGTCTTAATTGTGCCTTCATGATCTGTTTACCATTGTCTTATGAAAAGATTCTTTTTTTGCACTTTATATGTGTGTGTTTGCATATCTTTTTAGGAATTAAAGATTATTCTGAATAAACTCAATATGCACAGTTTTGGTAAGTCTGACATGTATAATAGGAGTCTATTACCCTATTTTAAATCATTATTTTGTCATTATAGATTTCATCGTGCAGAAATCGGTAGAATATACTTACACAAACCAAGATGTGGTAAAACCTAGATGGTACAGCCTATTACACACCTTGGCTATATGATATTGCTTATTGCTCCTGGGCTACAAACCTGTACAACATGTTACTATACTGAATACTGTTGGCACTTGTGATACAATGGTAAATATTTACGTATCTAAACATAGAAAAAGGTTTCTAAAATTTGAGATGTTAACTTTTTCAGGAAGCTCATAAAATGGTGAGAGAAGCAAATATCAAGCAGGCAACAGCAGAAAAACAGCTAAAAGAAGCACAAGGAAAAGTGAGTTTTTGCAGCTCTTAATAGTATAAAATAATGTATGTGACTATGTTGATTTCTTTCCAAGATTGATGTACTTCAAGCTGAAGTAGCTGCATTGAAGACACTTGTATTGTCCAGTTCTCCAACATCACCTACGCAGGAGCCTTTGCCAGGTGGAAAGACACCTTTTAAAAAGGGGCATACAAGAAATAAAAGCACAAGCAGTGCTATGAGTGGCAGTCATCAGGACCTCAGTGTGATACAGCCAATTGTAAAAGACTGCAAAGAGGTAACTCATCAAGGACTGTCCCCTCTGACTCTACATGTTTTTGTGTTTTCCTTTGGTTTGTTAGGCTGACTTATCCTTGTATAATGAATTCCGATTGTGGAAGGATGAGCCCACAATGGACAGGACGTGTCCTTTCTTAGACAAAATCTACCAGGAAGATATCTTTCCATGTTTAACATTCTCAAAAAGTGAGGTAATTTTTTTTCATTTTAGTAGGAATTCATTATAGCATCTAGTACTTTTTCTTTTTTTTTAAGTTGGCTTCAGCTGTTCTGGAGGCTGTGGAAAACAATACTCTAAGCATTGAACCAGTGGGATTACAACCTATCCGGTTTGTGAAAGCTTCTGCAGTTGAATGCGGAGGACCAAAGTAGGTTTTTACGTGCATGAACTGTGAAAGTGTCAAAAAACTGAAATTTATCATTATTTCACAGAAAATGTGCTCTCACTGGCCAGAGTAAGTCCTGTAAACACAGAATTAAATTAGGGGACTCAAGCAACTATTATTATATTTCTCCTTTTTGCAGATACAGGGTAAGTGACTTAACCATGAATTTTAATAAAGCACCATTCATGACATTTTCTCCATTTGGCCTAGATCACTTCTGTATGTAACTTTTTTACATACATTCGATACATTCAGCAGGGACTCGTGAAACAGCAGGATGGTGAGTGTTCTTGATTCAATATAAGTCTTTACGATTTAAATATCTCTCTTTTCTGTTTGTATAGTTGATCAGATGTTTTGGGAGGTTATGCAGTTGAGAAAAGAGATGTCATTGGCAAAGCTGGGTTATTTCAAAGAGGAACTCTGATGCTCTGCGTGGGACCATGCCTGAACTCCCCGAATAACTGAAAAATGGCTGAATATTTTTATGGTTACTTGATATTTATTTCCAAGGAGTGAGCCTAAGACTTTTTTCCCCTTTTGCAAATTGCTCTAAGAAGTACCATGATTTCTTTTAAACTGATCTATGCTGTGTTTGCTTATTCTTTAGTTGAACACACTATGAAGAATTCCAGGTGTACTAGTGAATGTAATTTATAGTTGCCAAAAAAAAAAAAAACCTGAAATAAATAAATGTTAGATTGAATGTGTGTACATTTTCTCTTCTAGCTCTGACATGGCATTTAGGGTTAGCAGAATGTATTAAATAGTAATTTTCAAACTACACAGTAGCTTCCTTCCTTGTGAGAGGCAAGAAAGAAGTCTGAGTGGATAGTACTCACTTTCCAAGGCCCCCACCTCTAGAATGGCTTTATTTTTATCTGTTTTCTATATTGGGTTTCAAAAAAGATTTTATTTGAAGAAATACTTCTGCTGCTACAAAGTTTGAAAGTTACTATTTTAATTATTCTGCTCTCTGTAACTGAAAGAATCCCTTTATTTTGGTTATTCATTAAAATATAATAGAAGGCAGTCAGATTTTATCCCAGAGATGTATTCCTGAGTGTCTTGATATAGTGTATTCATGTTTTATATGTGTTGACCACTATATTGTCATTGGAGGGACATAGATGTAAATGAGTTTGACGTGTGTCAAAGGGGTTTAAAGGGGTGTGGATTGAATGAATGGTACGTGCGAAGTATATGCTGATTATAGAACCACTTGATCTCTGCATTCCAAATTGTAAAACTGACTCAACTGGAGAAATTATAACAAAGAGGTTTGTGGTAGACATGTAATAAGTATAGAAAAGCAAAAAGAAAAGAGAAACTGCTTTAGTTTCTGTTTAGAGAAAGCTGCTGTTAATATTTTTGGATAGTAGCCTTTCAGCTTTCAGATATTTTCTACTTACATATGCATATTTTTGAAACAAAAAGTAGGCTTTTTTTTTGCTTTTTAAACCTAAACATTAAATATATTTTCCCTTGGGTAAACCTACACATCCTAATCCCTGTTTATAGAATTTTAACATAATTTAATTGTGTTTGGAGATGAGGTGGTTTTCAGTTTATTTTTCATATTATAATGCTGTGACGAGTATCCTTATCTGTACACTTCTGAACATTGTGGAGTTCTTTCATGTGGATGCCTGGAGATAAAATTGTGTCGAGATATATATGTATTTTTAAATGTTTGATCTGCATTGCTAGATTGCCATCCAGAAAAGTTAATCAATTTGTATTCACAGCAGCAGTGTACAAGAGGGCTGGTTTTCTGAAGATAACATTTTTTTCAGTCCTGTTCAGAGGTTTGGTCAATCTTACCTGTAGATGACTTCAGCCACCAGGCTGGATGGGAGCCCACAGACAAAAGGACATTGGTGTATGTTATGGTGAAAACCATCAGTACCATGCCTAGCTCAAGAATGTGAAATTGAACCTGAAAAAAACTTTGAACCTACAATTTTATGTTCTGAAAATAGTTATTCTAATGTGAGGGCATTAATAAGAATATGTACCATCAAAGCTTCAGAAGATTTTCCGTACAAACTAAAATCACTTTTGGAGAAAGTACCTAAATAAAAAGAGAAACAAATCCAGGAGATACTGTACGGTTTGAAAGAAAGGTAATCAAATACTCAGAAAAAGTTTGTTGATGACTTAAAAAGGATAAATAAAAAGTAAGACTAAAGAAAATCAGTATACCCATTAATAATAAATCTTTAGTAATCTATAAGGGGAAGAATGCTTTTCAACCTTATACACTAGAAGCATGCTCTTTAAAATTAATGCAACAGGATGACGACTTGATGTAGAAACTATATGTGGAATTATAGATTAAAATGTGATTGAAACATATTTAGAAAATGTGATTATCTTCCTGATCCTACTCCCTTTAGGAAGAACTTCTTAAACTGGAAGCAGGAAAAAAAAAAACCATAAAAGATAACCATAAAAGAATATAAGTTATGGTATATTATAAATTCTTAATTTAGAAATCGTGCATCAGTAGTTAGGCATTGTGGCTCATGCCTGTAATCCCAGCACTTTGGGAGGCAGAGGCAGAAGGATTACTTGAGCTGCTTGAGCCCAGGAGTTTGAGACGGGCCTGGGAAAAATAGGGAAACTCCATTTACACACACACACACACACACACACACACACACACTGTGTCCATGAACTTGGGAGGATGAGGTGGGAGGATTGCTTGAGCCCAGGGGTTCAAGTCCAACTTGGGCAACATAGGGAGACCTTGTCTCTAAAAAAAAAACTAAAGCTAAACTACAAACTGTGAGGCAATATCTGCAACATTTATAACTAGTAATAGCTTAGTATCAAGAATGTATGCAGAAATTCTACAAACCAACAAAAAAGGACAGTGTCACAGAAAAACAGGCAAAAGACTGAACCAGGCCTTCCACACAATTAGAAGTGCATGTGGGCCAATAAACATTAAGAGGTTTTCATCTCTCAATCAGGAAAACGTAAATCAAGATGACAATGACATGTTCAAATTCATTCGATTGGTGAAAATGAAGAAACACAAAGTCAAGTTTTGGAGAGGGTTTTAGTCATTAGGATCACTCACATATTGCTGATGGGGGTATCAATTGGTATATCCACTGTGAAAAACCATTCACTAGAAAAGTTGGGCCAGGCCCAGTGGCTCATGCCTCTTGGCTTTGGGAGGCCAAGGTAGGAGGATCACTTGAGCCCAAGAGTTCAAGACCAGCTTGAGCAACATAGGGAGACCACATCTGCACAAAAAGATTTTTTTGAATTAGCTGGGCATGGTGGTGCATGCCTGTGGTCCCAGCTACTTGGGAAGCTGAGGTGGAAGGATTGCTTAAGCCCAGGAGGTTGAGGCTGCAGTGAATCATGATTGTGCCACTGCACTCTTACCTTGGGTGACAGAGTAAGATCATACCTTAAAAAAAAAAAAAAAGTATACCCATGGGTCAGCAATTTCACTTTTCAGTATATACTTGAGAAATGCTTGCACAGGTCCCCCAGATCACACATATAAGAATGTTCTGGAATAAATTAAAATGTCTATTTTTAGGAAGGTGTAATGTGTTCACAGAATGGGTGATTATTACATGGCAGCAAAATGAATGAATACCAGCTACTTGCAGCACAATAACTCAGAATGAAAAAGCAATTCTGAGAAAACTATATGTGACATGATACTTTTCTTATAAAAGTCAAGAACAACTAAAACTGAACAGCTGTTTAGGCATTGACATATGTGACAAAACTTTTAAAAAGTAATAAAGTTCAAGATAGTGGTTACCTCTGGAGAGGTAGAGGAGGAGCAAATCTATGAGTAAGTCACTGGTAATGTTTTAGTCCCTGGGTTAGGTGGTGGGTTTTGGGGTGGTTCATTTGTCATTAAAAGTAAGTACATGAGCTGGGTGTAGTGGTGCGTGCTTATAGTCCCAGCTACTTGGGAGTCTGAGATAGGAAGATCCTTGAGGCCAGTTCAAGGCTATAGTGTGCTATGATTTCACCTGTGAATAGCTACTATATTCCAACCTGGGCAACGTAGACCTTGCCCCCCTTTAAAAAAATTCAAAAACAAAATAAATGCATGGACAAATGAATAAGAGAGTTATGCATGGAACATCGGTGGTGTATTATGAATCAAGCATTATTACTAGCTCAGTTATATGTGCCTTCATTCCAAAACAAAAAATAAAAGGTAAGAAAATTGTTGAATTGCATTTGAGAGAGAGGAAAGGAAAGAATTCAGGTCTGAATCTTAGGCTTTTGGCTTGAGCTATTGCAGTTTATTGAGATGGGGAAATACATGGTGGGGAAAGTTTGGGTATGTGCATAACAGAGACAGAAATTCAGTGTTTGACAGATCAAGTGTGAGGTGCCCACTGAGCATCAAAGTGGATATGTTAAGCAGGTATTGGATGTACAAATCTAAATTCAGTAAGGTCAGTCCAGGAGAAAATTTGGGGAGTAGTTAGCCATGGGATCAGATGGGCGCTTTAGGGACACTTTGGAGATGAAGTACAGCACTGAGCCCTGAGTTCCTGTGACAGAGAAGCAGCCTGCAAAGACGAAAGGAGGAGCTGTTAGGAAGAGCAAGGCAACAGAAAAGGAAGAACCAGCATGCTGATTATGTTCAGGAGAGTGTTTCTACGCTGAATTTAATTGCCAAGATTACCAATTCTAAAGAAGAGGAGGACTCTTGGACAAGTTTTTAGAAGTTGGTTTGGAGCTGGGGTGAGAGCCTGGCCTAATGGAGACAGCTCTGGATTGGGAGTCACTTAGACCTACATTCTGGTCTAGGTTTGGCTCCCAAAAACTGGGAAGGTTAGTTAGGTGGCCACTCCTCTCTCTTCATGGTCTCTCTCAGCTTGAAGACAATTTACAGTCTTTGACTAAGCATCCACACTGGAAGAACAAGATTTGGTTTCTGAACATTGGGTCTTAGTCCTTAAAATAACTTGCAACCTGTTACGTCTTCACTTACTCCCATCGCCACCACAAGAATCCTGTGTGTTTTTGTTTTGTGCATCCAGTCTAAAACGGGTCTGCTTTTATTCATAGGCTTTTGTTTTCAGTGGTTTTTGTTGTTGCATTTTTCCCTAGATAAAATGTTTTTTCTATAAGACACTGCTTAAAAGAGTCCAATGCAGTATGAATTTGTATTTGTGTTTAACTTTTGTGCTTAACAGATCTGCCATGGCTGAACTCTCAGTTGCTTAAGCAAAATTCTGGGGCTTATTCTAGGTTCCTTTATTTGTCATTGTCACTCCCATTCCAGTTATCAGCAAATTCCATCAGCTGTCTCCGAGACATCTTAAATCTGTCTACCTCCCTCCATGTCCACTGCTACCACTCTGCCCAAGCTATTATCATCTTTCACCTGAACTCCTGCACTAATGTCTGCTGTCCTTGCATCCACTCCTGCCCTCCTACAATCACTGACGGCAGCCGCAGGGATCTTTATAAAACGAAAATCAGATAATGTCACTTCCCTGCTTAAAGCCCTTTGAGTGGCTTCCCATTGCACTTAGAAAAAAAAAAAAAAAAAAAAACTGGCCAGGTGCGATGGCTCATGCCTGTAATCCCAGCACTTTGGGAGGCCGAGGCGGGCGGATCCCCTGAGGTTGGTAGTTCGAGACCTGCTTGGCCAACATGGAGAAACCCTGTCTCTACTAAAAACACAAAATTAGTCAGGTGTGATGGCGCATGCCTGTAATCCCAGCTACTTGGGAGGCTGAGTCAGGAGAAACGCTCGAACCCAGGAGGCAGAGGTTGTGGTGAGTTGACATCACGCCATTGCACTCCAGCCTGGGCAACAAGAGTGAAACTCCGTCTGAAAAAAAAAAAAAAAAACCCAAACTCAATAGAAAATCAAGTTTTCATAGTGGTAGTTGTTAACAGAGAAATAACAATGAAAGCTTTAAAAAACTCCATGAAAATTTGCAAAACTTAAAAAAAAAATGTAGAAGAGGACTAAACTTGATAAAATATTAAAAGAATTGAAACCCTTCCTAAAGGCAGCTTCTCAAGGGAGCACAAGTTCACACACAGTTTACTTTTGGAGGAACGTCTGAGGTCATGAGGACTAGATTCTAGAGCTACAGGTCTCAGGGACAGTCTCGAGGGATACAGGGCCCCCATCACCACATCCCCAGATTTAACCGCAGCAGCTCAGCTTTTATCTGTATCTGTTGGAGCTCTCTAGGAAATGTCAATACCAAAGCAAACCCAAATCACAACTAGATTAGATTACTATTCAAGAGAATGATTCTCTACCGAAACTCTGCAAAATGGGGATATCAAGAGAGTTGGAAAATGTAAGACGTAAAGACCATAATCAGGAAAATACGCATCATATTTGTTATTCACTGAGAGGGAGGAATTTCCACTTAAATCCTATTTCCAGCAGCTGGATTGTGCTCTCAGTGGAGTGCTCTGGATTCTGATTAATAGAGATTTTCTAGTCCTCCCAGCAACTTCCTTCTCAATTCTCTTCACTTTCCGCAGATCTCGGCACCAGGGTTGCATCTTGTGGGCTCCATTGTGTTTTCACACAATGTGCTATTTGTCCTTCACAGTGTTTTGGTTTATTTTTCTGTTTGTCCATCTTGTTTTTGAACAATTGCCAGCATTTAAAAATGAGGAAATCTAAAATCTGCATTTCAAGCTGCTCTTTTTTAAAATGTGCCGTTTCGACAACACTGAGCCCACAGTCTTGAATGACAACACTTGGGTGGAGCTGAGTGACTCCACCTGTCGGGTGGCTACACCCTTGCTCAGGGTATGCACTCCATGGTTTGCTCTATGGCCCACCATCCTGGATTGTCTCCCTGACACCAAGGCTAAGGGACCCACTTTACTCACTTATCTGCTGGGCCTTGGAAGTATTTCAGTTCGGAACCCCAATTCTAACCTTAGCTTCTCAGGCCATTAAATGAAATCTCATTTCTATGATGCTTCCTGTCACATCACTGTGCTGCTGAGAACATGAAGTCTGTGGGTGAATTGGTGGACGGGATCCAGAATCATTACTTGGCAGTGGATTATAGTGTGATGACTCATTTCCGGTGGTCTCCAGGAGACTTGGCTGGGAGCTTCTCTTGGAGTCTAGGGTTAGCCAGAGGCTACATGTTTTAGGCATCTTAATTCATATTTTATCTAAAGGCATATAAATCCTTAAAAAAAATCATTTGACTTCATCCTTGCTCCCTACATCCAGCCAGTAACCATTGCTTTGTTTTACATCGCGTGCTTCAGGCTTTACTACAGCCTACCTGGATTTTGCAGTAGCTTCTTAAACTGCTTAAACTTTGGATATTGCCCCAGCCAACACATTCTGCCACAGAGATCTCTCTGAGTTAAATGGGATTGTATCATGCCCCACACCCAAGCAGATAGAAACTGTCAATAGATACACTTAGAATGAATATGCATGGAATCAAATTACATTCAGAATCTACCACTATAGGTAGTGAATACAACAGGATAGCAGAGGCTGGGAAGGGTAATGGGGGTTGGGGGGTGGGAGGATAAAGGGGTTGGGTAATGGGTGTAAAAATCTATAGAAGGAATATGATCTGTTGTTTGGTAGCACAATAGGGTAAATACAGTTAATAATTTATTGTATATTTCACAATAAAGGAGTGGATTTGGAATGTTCTCAACACAAATGATAAATGTTTGAGGTGATGGATACCCCAATTACCCTGATTTGATCATTATACGTTGTATGTTTGTATCAAAATATCATATGTACCCCATAAATATGTACAACTATTATGTATCCATAAAAATTGGAAATAAACTACCACCATCTTTCTTCAGCCTATTTTCCTATCTCCTCTCGCACCATACTAGGCACACAATCTCTGTACCTGTGCTGTCTTCCAAGCCATTGCTCATGTTTTAAGAAATATACTTATTGTTTAATATATCCTGTACCACTGTAGGATGACTGTAGTTAACAATAATGTGTAGTTTCAAATAGCTAATAGCTGGAAGGAAGTTGTTGAATGTTTCCAACATAAAGAAATGATAAGTGTTTGAGATGATGGATATGCTAATTACCCTGATCTGATCACTACACATTATATGTATGGAAATATCATTGTGTACCCCATGAATATGGGCAATTATTATTTGTTAATTAAAAAAATAAAAAAAAGACCCACCCACTGTTTAAGTGTATCTACATCCTAGCTCTTTGTGGCACCT